CCATGTCCTTTTAGAAGGACCTCGTTCGTCTTGAGAGGCGTCCTGAGCTTCTGACACAAGATGTTCCAAGTTGTCCTCATTCACTCCTAGCTCCTGACCTGGCATCAGTCATTTCTCGAAGGATCACTTGGTACCTTTTAGTGGGGGGTGGTATTTAGAGATTAATAGCTGGGTGTCAAGGATAGACAATGTTCCTATGCCCTTATGTTCATTCAAAAGTTAACAATATAGGTTTTAAAAAATACACCCAGGATGTGTGTGTGTGTGGGAGGGGGTAACCAAAACACAATATAGGGGTTTCTACTGTGACCCTAACTTATATTATGATCCCGATTTTTAAAAAGAGGAAACGGAGACCAGAGGTGCCCAAAGTTACTTGGCTAGTAAATGGCAGCGTCGGGATTTAAGCCCAGGCATGTAACTTCCATGTAACAGGGAAGGGAGTCCCAAGCATTCAGAGGGGCCGCTCCAGCAGGCGACGGGTCCGTGGAAAGGGGTCAGATTGATGACCAGTGCTGGGGGTGCCGGAACCAGCAGAAAGGGTGAACGGACCCGTCCTGCCCGACTCCTCTAGGCCAGGAAGGCAGGACCCGGCGAGCTGCCGGATGAGGGAGCCGTTGATGGAGTCGCCTGGGCCGCTGTTTCGCCTCAGATCTGACCAGAACTTCCTAAGGCACAGAAAGTACCAAAGAACCACACACAAGCACCCCAGAGCGAAGAAACCAGTCACGCGCCACGACCTTCAGCCAGTGTCCATGGGACCCGACCCGCCTGTGAGGAGTGCCTGTCCACCCCTCAATCAGAGGAAGCCTTGAGCAAGGAGGGGCGGGACATCAGTAGGTCGTGTCCAATGAGGAGCCAGCGCCGGATTGCTTCAGGACAGACTATTTCTGAGTCTCGGCGGAAGGCGGAGGGAAGGCCGTGGGGATGGCCAATCAAAGGGGGCGACTCAGGTCGGTGGGGACCGGCAGCCAATCAGGAGAGCGCTCGCTCCTGACTCGACCGGCCCACGCTTCCCGCCAGTCCCCTAACCCTGAGGCTGCCGCGCGGCGGTCACTGCGCCGGGGTAGTGGGCCCCAGTGTTGCGCTCTCTGGCCGTTCCTTACACTCTGCTTCAGGCTCCAGTGCAGGGGCGTAGTGGGATATGGCCAACTCGGGCTGCAAGGACGTCACGGGTCCAGATGAGGAGAGTTTTCTGTACTTTGCCTACGGCAGCAACCTGCTGACAGAGAGGATCCACCTCCGAAACCCCTCGGCGGCGTTCTTCTGTGTGGCCCGCCTGCAGGTGAGTGCCCCCTCCCGCGCTACCCACGCCGGTATTGATCATATCACTTTGATTTCCTTTGTAGGATTTTAAGCTTGACTTTGGCAATTCCCAAGGCAAAACAAGTCAAACTTGGCATGGAGGGATAGCCACCATTTTTCAGAGTCCTGGCGATGAAGTGTGGGGAGTAGTATGGAAAATGAACAAAAGCAATTTAAATTCTCTGGATGAGTAGGTGGCTTCTAATTATAAGTTAAACAGTACTTTCTACTGCTGAAATGTTTTTCATCCCTAGGTGGAGAAAGAAACGTCACACTGCCTTTCAGAATCAGGGAAATCACCCTTGCAAGCACAAGACAAGAATGTGGGATAGAGACCCCAAAATTCCTGTTCAGAACCTAAGCTTAGCTCTCTGTTGGCAGGCCCAATCAGGTCATGGCACCTGTAATAGGTAATCTGGTTCCTAGGCCTCGTTTGGAATTTTTTTTTTGTCTGTTTGTTTTAACCATTTCCAGATTATTTGCATGGGTGCAAAAGAAAATGGTTTGCCGCTGGAGTATCAAGAGAAGTTAAAAGCAATAGAACCAAATGACTATACAGGAAAGGTCTCAGAAGAAATTGAAGACATCATCAAAAAGGGGGAAACACAAACTCTTTAGAACATAACAGAATATATCTAAGGGTATTCTATGTGCTAATATAAAATATTTTTAACACTTGAGAACAGGGATCTGGGGGATCTCCACGTTTGATCCATTTTCAGCAGTGCTCTGAAGGAGTATCTTACTTGGGTGATTCCTTGTTTTTAGACTATAAAAAGAAACTGGGATAGGAGTTAGACAATTTAAAAGGGGTGTATGAGGGCCTGAAATATGTGACAAATGAATGTGAGTACCCCTTCTGTGAACACTGAAAGCTATTCTCTTGAATTGATCTTAAGTGTCTCCTTGCTCTGGTAAAAGATAGATTTGTAGCTCACTTGATGATGGTGCTGGTGAATTGCTCTGCTCTGTCTGAGATTTTTAAAAATCAGCTTAATGAGAGTAATCTGCAGACAATTGATAATAACATTTTGAAAATTGGAAAGATGGTATACTGTTTTTAGAGGAATAAACGTATTTGTGGTTTAACCTGTTGTCTCTACTAAAGTACTTCATTTCAT